TTGTAAAGTGCTTAAAATTATGTCTGAGGTATCGTTGGCAATGCAAGAATGTCTACTGTTACTAATATTGCCATTAACCTGCATTTCATTTTTGTTTAGTAAGCCAGTTTAATAAAAATAAAGCCTTTAGGAATGGAAAGGAAAACAGGAACACAGCCGGTTTGTGGCCTGGGCAGATTAGACCAGGGGGCTGGGTGCTTTCCCTCCAGGGTGCATTCTCTCCTCCACAAGATGTCTAGGAGGACAGCCCCCAGTGCACAATTGAAGGTGACAGTAGGGAGCGGGGGCAGGGTTGGCTCCAGGGCCCAGGAAGCCCACCGGAGGCATCAGCCTTTTGCTTATGTGAGCTCCCACTGTGAGGGGAGGGCGGTGCCACCTTGGGCCAGGAGGAACTGTGCCCCCACGCTGAGCATTTGGGATTCTGTCCCTGTCTTATGCCATTGGCCTCTGGAGCCATTGCTTTCCTCACACCCATGTGCCAAGGCCAGGTTACCTCCTGCCTGCTGGTCAACCCATGGGGCAGGACAGGAAGAGGCAGAGTCAGAGTGGCCTTCAGCAGGGCTACCGGAAGGGACTGACAGGAGTGGGCAGACCTAAGGGAGCCCATGCTTCCTGGGCAGCCAGGAGGAGGAAGTATCCAGCCCCATTTGTGACAGTCAGGTGTGATCTGATTCCTGGAAGGTTGGGGGCTGAGCATGATCCTGGACTCTGGGGCCAGATTTCACCTGTAAGCCAGAGGGGATGAGGACGGACACCCAGCAGGTCCCTGCAGGTCCCTTGGCACTGGCAACAGGAAGGTCTGTGGCTGCAGGGTTTTCTGGGAAGAAGGATTTGGGCTGCACAGCTGCTGATGTTTCTATGGGTTAATGATTTATGAAGGCTGGAGGCTGGGGCCTTTCTGGGGCTGCCCTGTGCTCTGAGAGCCACTGGGCTGAAGCACAGGTTGTGAGCCAGTGACTTGTCTCAGTAGCTGAAACTGCAGCCCTGACTCCAGCTAATGCGATTTCTGGTCTTCTTTCCACAGGTGTGTAGCTGGGACGGTGCTGGTCTGAGCTGGACCTTGTCTGATGGCTTCCTCCAACCCTCCTCCACAGCCTGCCATAGGTACCGTACCCAGGGCTTCCTGTCCCTCTCATCTGCAGCCTGGCCAACTCCTTCTCTCTTCCAGGAGATCAGCTGGTTCCAGGAGTCCCAGGCCCCTCCTCTGAGGCAGAGGACGACCCAGGAGAGGCGTTTGAGTTTGATGACAGTGATGATGAAGAGGACACCAGCGCAGCCCTGGGCGTCCCCAGCCTTGCTCCTGAGAGGGACACAGACCCCCCACTGATCCACTTGGACTCCATCCCTGTCACTGGTAAGATGTTTCTGGGAACTTCCGGTCCTGGGTGACAGGCTCTCTGTCTGCTCTTCTTTTGCAGACCCAGACCCAGCAGCTGCTCCACCCGGCACAGGGTAAGTGAACCTTGCTCCTTTGCTTTGGCGGTGACACCTCTGCAGTGCCATCTCTTGCCCGCAGGGTGCCAGCCTGGGTGAGCAATGGGGATGCAGCGGACGCAGCCTTCTCCGGGGCCCGGCACTCCAGCTGGAAGCGGAAGAGTTCCCGTCGCAGTAAGTCTCCCCTCCGGCCCACCGCCCACCCCGGTGGTGCTCTCTCTCCCCACTTCCCTCCCAGTTGACCGGTTCACTTTCCCCGCCCTGGAAGAGGATGTGATTTATGACGACGTCCCCTGCGAGAGCCCAGATGCGCATCAGCCCGGTATGATGTCTGCAGTGCTTCCCTGTTTCTCTGGGCCTGGGCTCACCGGCTGCCGCTTGGCCAGCAGGGGCAGAGAGGAACCTGCTCTACGAGGATGCGCACCGGGCTGGGGCCCCTCGGCAGGCGGAGGACCTAGGCTGGAGCTCCAGTGAGTTCGAGAGCTACAGCGAGGACTCGGGGGAGGAGGCCAAGCCGGAGGTCGAGGTCGAGCCCGCCAAGCACCGAGTGTCCTTCCAGCCCAAGGTGAGGGGACCGGGGGTGTCGCTCACCTCAGTCTTCCCTGATGAGCCTCTCTACCTTTGCTCAGATGACCCAGCTCATGAAGGCCGCCAAGAGCGGGACCAAGGATGGGCTGGAGAAGACACGGATGGCCGTGATGCGCAAAGTCTCCTTCCTGCACAGGAAGGACGTCCTCGGTGAGGCGCTGCCCGAGCGGGAGGGTCTGGTGTCCCTGCCTTAGCTGTGTCATCGGCCCATCTGACTTTCCAGGTGACTCGGAGGAGGAGGACATGGGGCTCCTGGAGGTCAGCGTTTCGGACATCAAGCCCCCAGCCCCAGAGCTGGGCCCCATGCCAGAGGGCCTGAGCCCTCAGCAGGTCTGTGGGGGAGTGGGGCAGGTGGGGGTCTGTGTGCGCTGACCGTGCTTTTTGGCCCGAGCAGGTGGTCCGGAGGCATATCCTGGGCTCCATCGTGCAGAGCGAAGGCAGCTACGTGGAGTCTCTGAAGCGGATACTCCAGGTGCGACTTCAGGGAGTTCTCAAGGGTCTCTGGGCCTGCGGCCTCACCCCGCCCTCCCCGGCAGGACTACCGCAACCCCCTGATGGAGATGGAGCCCAAGGCGCTGAGCGCCCGCAAGTGCCAGGTGGTGTTCTTCCGCGTGAAGGAGATCCTGCACTGCCACTCCATGTTCCAGATCGCCCTGTCCTCCCGCGTGGCTGAGTGGGATTCCACCGAGAAGATCGGGGACCTCTTCGTGGCCTCGGTAAGTGTCCCCAAACTTTTTCCCCAGCCCACGGTCTCCCTGGCCCACACCTGCCTTGTTTCAGTTTTCCAAGTCCATGGTGCTAGATGTGTACAGTGACTACGTGAACAACTTCACCAGTGCCATGTCCATCATCAAGAAGGCCTGCCTCACCAAGCCTGCCTTCCTCGAGTTCCTCAAGGTGGGCCTCCATGGTGGTACCGTGCCTGGTCAGTCAGCGAATGACGGAACCTTGTCTCCACCAGCGACGGCAGGTGTGCAGCCCAGACCGTGTCACCCTCTACGGGCTGATGGTCAAGCCCATCCAGAGGTTCCCACAGTTCATACTCCTGCTTCAGGTACTGCTCAGGATTCCAGCAGCTTCAACCCATGGGCTGCTCAGTCTCTGCTCTGACCTGGCAGGACATGCTGAAGAACACCCCCAGGGGCCATCCGGACAGGCTGTCGCTGCAGCTGGCCCTCACAGAGCTGGAGACGCTGGCTGAGAAGCTGAACGAGCAGAAGCGGCTGGCTGACCAGGTGGCTGAGATCCAGCAGCTGACCAAGAGCGTCAGTGACCGCAGCAGCCTCAACAAGGTGAGCTGGGCCTCCCACCTGCCTGCCCTCACGCTGATGCTGACCTTCCCTGCCCCTCCTCCAGCTGTTGACCTCAGGCCAGCGGCAGCTGCTCCTGTGTGAGACGTTGACGGAGACCGTGTACGGTGACCGCGGGCAGCTAATTAAGTCCAAGGAGCGTCGGGTCTTCCTGCTCAACGACATGCTTGTCTGTGCCAACATCAACTTCAAGTAAGTGGGCCTGGGTTGGAGGGGGCAATCACAATCTCCCTTTCCTTCTTGTCTTTTTTCCCAGGCCTGCCAACCACAGGTACGTGGTTCAGGGGGCTCCGGGGCTCTGGGTCTCCAGGGCCTTGTCCTCTCTGTTCCAACAGGGGCCAGCTGGAGATCAGCAGCCTGGTGCCCCTGGGGCCCAAGTATGTGGTGAAGTGGAACACGGCGCTGCCCCAGGTGCAGGTGGTGGAGGTGGGCCAGGACGGTGGCACCTATGACAAGGACAATGTGCTCATCCAGCACTCAGGCGCCAAGAAGGCCTCTGCCTCAGGGCAGGCTCAGAGTGAGTACCCCCTCTCTGTGCCCTGCGTTCGTCCTGTGCCTGAGTTGGTCTCTTCTCTGCCCAGATAAGGTGTACCTCGGCCCCCCACGCCTCTTCCAGGAGCTGCAGGACCTGCAGAAGGACCTGGCCGTGGTGGAGCAGATCACGCTTCTCATCAGCACGCTGCACGGCACCTACCAGGTACGTGGCCTGGCCTGACCTTTTTGGCCTGATGTGGTGACCTCATTGGCCTCCTGAACCCTAGAACCTGAACATGACTGTGGCTCAAGACTGGTGCCTGGCCCTGCAGAGGCTGATGCGGGTGAAGGAGGAAGAGATCCACTCGGCCAACAAGTGCCGTCTCAGGCTCCTGCTTCCTGGGAAACCCGACAAGTGAGAGGAGGGGGTCTTGGAGGGAGGGCTGCTCACACATCCACTCTAACCCTTCTCACCACAGGTCCGGCCGCCCCATTAGCTTCATGGTGGTTTTCATCACCCCCAACCCCCTGAGCAAGATTTCCTGGGTCAACAGGTTACATTTGGCCAAAATCGGACTCCGTGAGTATAGCCCCAGGGAGAGTGCCTCAGGGCAGCTCTACCCACCTCCTTCCTCTTGCTGTAGGGGAGGAGAACCAGCCAGGCTGGCTATGCCCGGATGAGGACAAGAAGAGCAAAGCCCCATTCTGGTGCCCGATCCTGGCCTGCTGCATCCCTGCCTTCTCCTCCCGGGCACTCAGCCTGCAGGTGAGTGGAGCGGATCTTGCTGAGCCGACCTCTAACCTCACATGTACCGTCTCTGTCTCTGCAGCTTGGGGCCCTGGTCCACAGTCCTGTCAACTGTCCCCTGCTGGGTTTCTCAGCAGTCAGCACCTCCCTTCCACAGGGCTACCTCTGGGTGAGTCACCCCCCTGCCCAGCTGGGCATTCTACCTGATGGCCTCTCTGGGTCTCTGCTCCCAGGTCGGGGGCGGACAGGAAGGCGCAGGGGGCCAGGTGGAAATCTTTTCCTTGAACCGGCCCTCGCCCCGCACCGTCAAGTCCTTCCCACTGGCAGCCCCTGTGCTCTGCATGGAGTATATCCCGGAGCTGGAGGAGGAGGCGGAGAGCAGAGACGAGAGCCCGACAGTTGCTGACCCCTCGGCCACGGTGCATCCAACCATCTGCCTCGGGCTCCAGGATGGCAGGTGAGGGGCCCGGAAGGAGGGGTGAGAGCAGCGTCATGACCGCTTCTCCAACCTCTCCCCGCAGCATCCTCCTCTACAGCAGTGTGGACACTGGCACCCAGTGCCTGGTGAGCTGCAGGAGCCCAGGTCTGCAGCCTGTGCTCTGCCTGCGACACAGCCCCTTCCACCTGCTCGCTGGCCTGCAGGATGGGACCCTTGCTGCTTACCCTCGGACCAGCGGTGAGGACTGGGGGGAATGGGGGAAGGGGGGCGCCCCTGACCTGCCTCCCCTCTCTCCCTGCAGGAGGTGTCCTGTGGGACCTGGAGAGCCCTCCCGTGTGCCTGACTGTGGGGCCCGGGCCTGTCCGCACCCTGTTGAGCCTGGAGGATGCCGTGTGGGCCAGCTGTGGGCCCCGGGTCACTGTCCTGGAAGCCACCACCCTGCAGCCTCAGGTACTGCACTATCCTTTGGCTTGTGGCCCTGGCCAGTATCGACACTCCTCCCTTTGTGCCACAGCAAAGCTTCGAGGCGCACCAGGACGAGGCAGTGAGCGTGACACACATGGTGAAGGCGGGCAGCGGCGTCTGGATGGCCTTCTCCTCCGGCACCTCCATCCGCCTCTTCCACACTGAGACCCTGGAGCATCTGCAAGAGATCAACATCGCCACCAGGACCACCTTCCTCCTGCCAGGTGAGGCTGCCTCGGGCACGGGGGAGCGGACATTTAACCTAAACTCCCTCCTCCTTTTAACCAGACAGGTCATTAATAAAATGTTCTCCAAGAGCCTGAGCTTTTTAAAGTTGTATATCTCCAGATAGATGGCTTGGGTGAGTTGAACACTGCCGCATTAAGTCTCTGTGATAAAATATTTATTCACCATTAGAATTTTTTTTTTCTTTCGGACTGTTTGTGAAGTGTCTTGCTCTTTTCCTTGAGGTGGAGGGGGAGGGGGAAGGCCCCAGAATGAGGTCTGCAGATGAAGCCATTTCTCAATTCCGGCATCTCTTTCGGTTTCTTGCTTGCCTTCCTCCCATTTGTCGGTTTTGCCGTCCAGTGGGGGCTGGGAGGATGCAGGGGCAGCAGGAAATGGTCTCCTGCCGGTCTCCATGCCCTGGGGGTCTTGGAGAGGGAGGCGATGAGGCTTGTGGAATGAAAAATTCACCACTGTCCCCTCTCTTGGCTTAATTGTTCTTGTGGGTTTATGGCTCTGATGGAGCTGATCTTAAGACATTAGCGTCCAGATCCTTTTAATAATCATAAACATTATCCTAATAGCCTCTATTTATTGATTGTATACTATGGGCTAAGAGCTGTGCTCAATTGTGTATATATATTATATGTATATATATATGTGTGTATATATTTAATATTTCTAATAATTATAAAATTGAGCAAGGCAGGTTTGTAGTACTCATTGATGGATGAGAGAAATGATTTGTCCAAGTTTTCTCCTTTCCTTCATCCATCCATCTGTCCATCCATCCATCCATTTACTCATTCACTCACAGATACTTCTTGAGAGTCTACCATGAGCCAAGGTACTTGGCCAGGAGTTGGGGAGTTAACCATGAGCACACAGATAAGTCACTGCCCTCACAAAGCTTGTCATAAGTAAACAAATAGCAAAATAAGGTCATCACAGACCTTGACCAGGGCTAAGAAGAGAAGTCAGCTGTTGAAAGGGGCTCATGGCCTGAGCCTCCCATGTTGGCCAACTCCAGGAGGGCTGGGGGCCTGACCCTGGACCGGAGGCTGCCATCATAGTTCTGAGCCTTCACTTTTGGAATGGATTTAGGTGTGGGAAATAGTCCCAGCTCCACAGACACCCAGGTACTGTTTGTGAAATAGCCCCTGTTGGCCAAGGCTGTAAGTCACTAGTGGGCTTTTTTTTTCAGCCTAGTTTGCATTTCCACATTGCAGGGACGCTATGAATGTGATTTTTTGAGTTTGCATCATGTTGCCAGACTCGAATCCCACCGCCTGCTTGATAGCTCCATTCGGGTGTGTCTAATTTGTGTCTCAGACCACACATCCAACCAGGAGCTCTGGGCTTCAACCCCCAAACCGGCTCCTTTGCCATCCCAGGCCATGGCACTGCTATGCACCCAGCTGCTCCAGGCAGAGGAGCCTCAGTGCTATCCTGGGTTCCTTCCTCTGCTCCACCTCTGCTCCCCTCTCCCAGCAGCTCTGTCGCTCTGCTCCAAACAGGTCTAAAACAGGTTGGGCTCTCCTCACCTCACTGCCGCCGCCCTTCCCACCTGGGCAGCTGCGGGAGCCCCTGCTGGGCTCCTTGCTCCTCCCACTCCCACCCTCCACAACTGTAGCTAGAACGTTCCACTCAAATCACGTCACGCTACTCCCCTGCCTAGGCCTTCCGGTAGCTTTTCACTGCAGCCAGAATTATGAGCCCCAGTCCTGGCCCTGACCCATCCCCTCTTCTGACCATCTGGAGTCTGCCTTCTGTGCCCCAGGTGCACTGGCTTCACTCTGCTCGGCGGACTGGATGAGCTCATTCCTGTCACAGGGCCTTTGCATGCCCTGTCTCCTGGGCCTTGGCTCAGGTCTTGGTGTGGCCACCTCCGCCTTGTCACCCAGCAGCCTCACGCCTGCCTCCCTATCCTTCCAGGAAGTAGAGGGAGGCCTGAAGACCCGGGAATCCTCCACTGGCTCTGCCCTGTCGCCCTGTTTCAATCCTCTGCCTGGTGTTTACATCCCTTGTTTCTGTTTTTGTTTCCTGTATCTCCTCTCTACACCTCTGTGTCTAATACAGTAGCCATTATTACAATGAAAGAAAATAACACATTCAGTCCCTCAGTGCCACTAGCTATATTTCCAGTGCTCGGAAGCCACATGTGGCTGATGGCTGTCAAATTGGACAGCACGGTAGGGAACATGTCCATCATCAAAGAAAGTTCTAGAGTGTCTGCTCCTTAAGACAGGACTCTATGTACATGGTCCCAGCTGTGCCCCCAGCACCTAGTGTGGGGTCTGCCATGCAGTAGGCATCTGGGAGGTAAATGGATTGGTGATGGGATGGCACACTGTGTTAGGCAATGCTGGGTGTACCCCGAGTCGGTAACCTGCCTTTTGGGGTGAGAGAGCCACACCATTTCTCTCTGTGCCTGCACTGCAGAGGAAGCACATACACCCACATGTATGGAGTTGAAGTGTCATGCCCAAGGAGGGAGAGGTGATGGAAGCACTGGGCAGTGGTGAGCAGCAGACCTCAACTCCACCCCACCCTGCACTCACCAGGTGGGGGACCTCTTTGAGCCTTAACATCCGTGCCTGGAAAATGGGGCCGGCATTTGTGTCTTGCATACGTCTTGGCTGTTGCAAGCCTTGTGTCAGATGAGAGCAGGTATACGAGTGCTTTGGAAACTCCAAAGCTGTGTTTTTTCAAATGTGATCCATGGACCAGAAGCAGCAGAAAGTGGAAACCTTCTGGAATGCAGCCTAAGCCTCTCCCAGAGGGCAGCAGGATCAGGGCAAGAAGGAGACAGCCCTTTAGAAAGGCAGCTGCCCAGTGAAGCCTAAGGAAGTGTGGCAGCGCCGTCCACCCTGTGTGTGACATGGTGGAGGGTCTGTCCCTGAGCCGGCAGCCTGTACCCCACGCCTCTCAGCCCCCTCAGAAAGCCTCCTGCCCCCTGCACTCCCAGCCTCTCCCTTGTGCCCATTCCCATTGCTAGAATTGTTGGCAACAGTGCAGCAGCAGCGATGACAGCAGGTAGCGCCCATTTTGCCATGTGCAGGCACGGGGTTGTTTTACGTTCATTCATTTAACCCAATGGAGAGTATCTGTGTTCCAAACATCAAAAAGGGACAGTAAAAATACGGTCCTATAGGACTGCCATTGTATACATGGTCTGTTGTTGACTGAAAGGTCATTATGTGACATGTGACTGTATTATCCTTGGCCCCTTTTACAAGTGAGGACACCATGGCCCAGAGGAGTTTAGGATGGGCCCCAGGTCATGTAGCTGGAGAGTGGCAGAGCCAAGGTGTGAATCCCGCACCTGGCTCTGGAGCCCTGTTCTCAGCCACCGTGCTGGGCAGCCCACACCTGGCATCCTCTCTGTTAGGAGCAGGGGCCTGCCCCCACGCCCTCTCTGACATTGCTATTCTTGCTAAAATGAAGAGACAGAGCTGAGGGGAGAGCTAAAAAGAATGAATCTGGACTGGCATCAGAAACATGCTGCTTCCCACCAGCGAGTTTTGTGCTTCACTCTTGGGCCCAGGGCCTGCAGGGTGTGCTGTGACCTC